TTTTCTTTTCTTTTTTTTTTTTTTTCAGAGAGCATCTGACTGTCACCCAGGCTGGAGTGCAGTGGCACAATGATATTGGCTCACTGCAGCCTTGTACCTCCCAGATTCAAGCGATTCTCATGCCTCAGCCTCCAGAGTAGCTGGGACTACAGGCATGCACCACCACACCTGGCTAATTTTTGTATTTTTAGTAGAGATGGGTTTTGCCATATTGGCCAGGCTGGTCTCGAACTCCTGGCTTCAAGTGACCTGCCCACCTCAACCTCGCAAAGTGCTGGAATTACAGGCGTGAGCCACGGCGCCTGGCTAATTTTTGTATGTTTAGTAGAGATGGAGTTTCAGCATGTTGCCCAGGCTGGTCTTGAACTCCTGACCTCAAGGGATCTGCCTGCCTTGGCCCACTTTATATACCATGCTAAGGTGTCGTAGGTACTGTTGAGACTGAAAGATTTTAAGGAGAAAAGTAACGTGGTCATGTGTACATCTTAGATCGATACCTCTGGCTGCTTTCTGGGAGATGGTTTAGACTGAGGTAAGAGTGGAAGCAGAGTTCAAACAGGAGGCTACTGAAGGAGTCCAAGCAAAAAGTCATGGGGCCTAAACAGGTTCTGAGGATGGGGTGGAGCCTGAGGCGGTCAACAAGACATGTCTCGGAAGTATGAATAGAAGCCACTAGCCTTGAGTACTCACTGGGTGCGTGTGTGCAGGAGAGTGAGACAGGACAGGAGGCAAGAGGGACTGCCTAAGGAGCGCAGACAGAGATGGCCCTCTGTGAGAGCCTCCAGTCTGTCTCTTCAAGGGGAGGCGGGAGGGGAGGGGCAGATCAGAGGACAGAGAAGGAAGAAGTTTAGAGCATGAATGAAGAAACCCCAAGAGGCCAGGTGGCAAGGCCGAAGCCCCGCCCCAGGCTCCGGCCCCGCCCCCAGCCCCACCTCTTCTTCCTCTCGCCTCCCACCCCCGAGCCGCGGCTCATCCTCTAGGGCGGAGAGAGGTGGCATTTGAGTCCTCCGGTATCCCAGCAGGCAGTGCAGCCTAGAGACGCTGACAAAGGAGCGGAGGAGCAGTCGCAGCTGCTTTCCGAGGAAGCCGGTGTTGCCGAGGTGAGAGTCCCCCACCGTCCCGTCACCCACTTGAAAGAAAGTAATTGACATCTGCCCTCTCCAGCTGAAGTAGCAGATCTGCCCCAGTAGAATCTGAGAGATCTCACGTCGGGGAACGAGAGGACAAATGCTAAGTGAAAATTGACCTTTGAGGGAGATAAGAAGAGGACTCAAACGTGAAAAATTGTGTCCTTTGGATCTTGCCTAAAAAGCAGTCCTGTTCTTTCAGAGTGCATTGCATTCTTAATGTGAATTCCAGACAGAAAGGAGAAAGTCTACTTTTTCAGGCAAGGCACACATGGGATTTAATATTCTTGGTCTTTTCTTCTCGCTTTCTCCTTCTATTTCTAGATTGCCAAAATGCTTTGGAGTTTTTAACTGAATCTAAGAAAAGTCCAAAATAGATTTGAGACTGTAAAAACAGAAACTGCAGCAAGGGGGATTCAGTGCCAATGCATCAACAAAAAAGACAACCAGAGTTAGTGGAAGGAAATCTTCCTGTTTTCGTGTTCCCCACGGAGCTCATATTTTATGCAGATGATCAGTCAACACATAAGCAAGTGTTGACACTGTACAATCCCTATGAGTTTGCCTTAAAGTTCAAAGGTGAGTCTCCTAGCTCTATTTTCTGGGTTTTTACACTAATGGCCATTGTGACTTTTTCTTTCAGTTTTGTGTACTACTCCAAATAAGTATGTTGTCGTTGATGCTGCAGGTGCAGTAAAGCCTCAGTGTTGTGTGGATATGTAAGTCAAGATCAATTCCTGGTAACACGTTTTAAACAGCATTTGTTATTTTTGCTGTTTTCAGTGTGATTCGTCATCGAGATGTTCGATCCTGTCACTATGGTGTAATAGACAAATTCCGTCTCCAAGTTTCCGAGCAAAGCCAAAGGAAGGCTTTGGGAAGAAAAGAGGTTGTTGCTACTCTTCTCCCATCAGCAAAAGAACAACAAAAGGAAGAAGAGGAAAAAAGATTAAAGGAACATTTAACTGAAAGTTTATTTTTTGAGCAGTCGTTTCAACCAGGTAGTTTTGGGTTGTTTTTAAAGCCCTTTTGAAAGGAAGCTTAGGGATTTTTGTCTTTTTACAGAAAACAGAGCTGTATCCTCAGGACCTAGTTTACTAACTGTCTTCCTGGGAGTGGTGTGCATTGCAGCCCTGATGCTGCCTACACTGGGGGATGTGGAATCGCTGGTGCCTCTCTACCTCCACTTAAGTGTGAATCAAAAATTAGTGGCTGCTTATATCTTAGGTAAGGGTTTTAAAGATGCATTTGGGACATATCCTTTAACTGTTCTCCATTTTTCTTCTTTCAGGTCTTATCACAATGGCCATACTTAGAACATGAGCAAGGATTTCAATTGACTTCTGAAGTAAATCTGTCTTGAAAATATGAATGTGGACTGCCTTTTATCTCTATTTCACTCCATTAACATGCAACAAACTATTGAATGATTTCAAATAATTGCAAATGTATAATATATATTTTAAATTATAATTTAATTTGAAGGACTGCAGAACATTATTTTACAGACAGCAAGGATGCTTCTGAGTGACACCTAGGAAATTATTTGAAGAAATTCTTTTTATATCTATACCTGTTGTGTAAGAAACTTTAAAACATTTGTTATTTTCTCACCTTTTTTTCTAATTCACTTTGATTGCTAGGGGTCATGTATGCTTCGAAGTTACAGGACTAAAAGAGCAAACTGACCGGCCTAAAACTAAAATGACATTTATTCCCTAGCTACAAACATCAGCGTTATTATGTTAATTATACCTTGCCCTCTATCATTATAAATGGTTGCCATGGTGTTTCTAAAAATAAGTGTTTTACCATTAATGTGTAGAGGGCAAACAAAGCATAAAGTACTAAGGGATCATGCTTATCCTAGGGTCTCACAGAAGAGAGGACATATTTAATTAATCTTGTGAATTACAGAACAGGTTGTGGTCCAGACACCAAGAATCATAGGGGTTTTTTTTTAAAAAACCTAATAGAAGTAGGGTGACCTCTCTCTTTGGTCTAAGAGTTCTAAAGGAAGGTAGGCATCTGTTTAATTAGTTGGTTCACCCTGGCTTTACCTCTGGTTAATGCTTTGTGTTAATAGGAAGGAAAAATCACTTTATCTTTTCTTCCAAGCCCCTCCCTGCCTGACTTACCCAGACTGGGATTACCAGATACCAGGTGATTTATGTGGAGATGATTTTTCACCTTTAAACTCTAAGCCAAGTGTAAGAAACTCTTGATAGCTATGTCTATTTTATATCAGTCACTGAGACTTTTTTTTAAGTTTTTATTTATTATTAAGACAACTTTGCCAAAAAAGTCCCCTAAGCACAACTATTTACATTTCTTTATAGCCTCTTCTGATCTCTAACACATATGCAGTTTTAACTGTTATTTTCATAGTAACTGATCTTTTGTCTAAGGATTTTTACCTGAAAGCACAATGTATTGAGTCTCTTGAAAATCATCTTTCAGATCTTTTTACAGAATGAACTTATGCACTGCTACTGTAGTATTCTCAAGGAATATATGTAAACACAAATGTATGCCTGAGGTTGGTTTTTGCAGAAAACAGTCTCTGCTTCTAAAAACTTCTATGTCTAGTCTTCCATAGGAAATCCTCACTGTTTAACCATGTGAGGAGCCTAAGTCATTAAACGGATCATGTCTGTACATTGTGTAATGAATGAAAAGCACATAAATGTAATCTACTTTGAACTTTGTAAAAATGATGTGTGGAGGCTATTCTTGTTTCTCCATCTCAAGTCCTGTGTGTGCACGTGTGTGCAAGTGCACATGTGTGTGTGTAATAACACATTGTAAAGAACAGAAATTACTTTAAAAAATAAACAGAAATGGAGACCTGAGCTTCACATTGATTTAAACATTTTATTTGACT